GTGGCAGATGTAAACGGGTTCTGTTCATTGTCATCCTGAGTGTGTGTGTGTGTTGAGGGTGGTAGATAACTTCCCACGGCAGTTTCAGAAAACCTGAAAGACAAAGGGCCTGTGGGGCCTTGCGCAGGCTGCTGGAGTCCCAGACAGACACAGTCCTTCCTGGGAGGAGCATTGTGTACCTTGGACACCCCAGGAGAAACAGATTTTTTCCACTGGTGTCATAGGCAAGGACTTTGGCTTCCTTCATCATGGTGGTGGGGCAGGGATCAAGGGATGTGGTTAGTAGGCTCAGCCTTCTACCTGAAAGAGCCTATCCCACATGGACTGGCCATAGGGTGGGCCCTAACCTTCAGACTCCTGCCGGCTGGGGACTCAACTGTGAGCAGAAATCTTGGAAGCTGGTAAAATTCATTCTCCCGGCCTAACTCCCAGGGAAAACCTGGAGGTGTTTTCTGAAACCAAACTAGACCTCTGGCCCCAAAGCAGGGGTCTTTGCTGTGTCCTTCCTATATGGGGGTAGAGAGTGGGTACGGGGCCAGAGAGGAGTACGCCTTGAAGGAAAGCAGACTGGAAGTGTCCACTCAAAGCTATTGCTGGTACAAGGGCAGCCACTTCATTCACTCAAGGCCGGTTTAGAGCGGTTGCTACTTGCTGGGGGGCCCCACCCTGGTATGTGCCTCTCCCCACCTTTTCCCCTCAAGCCAAAAGCTTGTGAGCTGGGGAAGGGTGGGCCTGGAAAGGCTCTGTGCAAATTGTAGCTGGGAGCCTCCGGGCAAAAGCTGAGGGAAAGGGAGAGGCGGCTGGCCTAAAATTTAGGTGGGCGGAAGAACCTGTGACGGAGCTGTGACCGCTGCACAGGCCAGAGACCCTGGAGTCCTCCTCACCCCGGGGTTGGGGGCCGGACCTGCTGAGCCGGGCCGCCCCCTCTCCACACCCACTCCCAGCACCTGGCCCGACCTATCGGCTGGCGGCTACGCCTCCTTTACCCTACTGTCTTGCCTCAGGTCGCACCCTGCGCGGGCCCAGTACTCGGCCGTCAGAGGGAGCTGCCAGGCTCTGGAGGGCGCCCCGGAAACCATGGGTAAGTGCGGAGGCTTTGAGGTGGCCTCTCTCAGCCGCACGCCGGCCCCGTCTTCCGCCCGCAGAAGTCCTCGTCCTGGCCGGATACCGCGCGCAGAAGGAGGACGAGCTGAGTCTGGCGCCCGGGGACGTGGTCCGGCAGGTGCGCTGGGTGCCCGCGCGGGGCTGGCTTCGCGGAGAGTTTGGGGGCCGCTATGGCCTCTTCCCCGAGCGCCTGGTGCAGGTGAGGCCGAGCCAGGGGCGGGCTGTGGGGTCTGAGAGCGCCTTCCCCGTGCCCTGATTCCCAGGAGATCCCAGAGACCCTGCGGGGCTCCGGAGAGGCGCGGAGGCCGCGCTGTGCGCGCCGCCGAGGTGAGCGCAAGGGCGGGGACGGGCGCCGGTGGACTGGAGCTCAGCCGCGCTTGTCCGGTGCTAGGTCATCCTGCCAAACACCCGAGGCCCCAAAGATGGTGCAAAGTGAACTTCAGCTACAGCCCAGAGCAGGCGGACGAGCTGAAGCTGCAAGCTGGGGAGATCGTGGAAATGATAAAGGAGGTGAGGGGTGAGGTGATGGGACCGTTTGGGGGCCAGACGCCTCTGCGTCCTCCCCTCTCCCCAGATTGAGGACGGCTGGTGGCTGGGGAAGAAGAACGGGCAGCTGGGAGCCTTCCCATCCAACTTTGTGGAATTGCTGGACAGTGGGCCCCCAAGTGAGACCTCGACTCTGTGACCCTGTGACTCGGCACCCTCCCTAACCTCACTGTCCCCCACTAGGCCTTGGTAACCCAGACATGCCTTCAGTCAGCCCTGGTCCCCAGCGGCCTCCCAAGGTAAGTTGGCTCAGAGTAGGCACAGAGGTGGTATCTAGTTCCTCCCTGCCCCTTCCCCCACTAGCTGAGCAGCCTGGCCTATGACAGCCCTCCAGACTACCTGCAGACAGGTGAGCACCCATCCAAAGGGTCCCCCACTCCCCTTCAGAGGACAGTGGACTGACCTCTTCCCAGTCTCCCACCCTGAGGTCTACAGGGTCCTGTTTGACTACCAGCCTGAGGCCCCAGACGAGTTGGCGCTGCGGAGGGGGGACGTGGTAAAAGTACTCAGCAAGGTGTGAGACGAACAGGGTGGGGGGGCCCAGGGCTCACCTCCCCACTGGCGTGTTTCTTTTCCAGACCACAGAGGATAAGGGCTGGTGGGAAGGAGAGTGTCAAGGACGAAGAGGAGTTTTTCCAGACAACTTTGTACTCCCACCACCCCCAGTGAGTACAGAGCCAAGACACTCAGGTGGCAGGGATGCTCAACCTTTACTTCTTTTCGGCATAGATCAAGAAGCTGGTCCCACGGAAAGTGGTATCTCGGGAATCAGGTGAGTGCCCGGGGAGCCTGGGATTGGGGGGTGATGGATGAGTGCTCCACTCCTCTCTTCCCAGCTCCTATTAAGGAACCAAAAAAGTTGATGCCCAAAACATCCCTCCCCACAGTCAAGAAGCTAGCAACAGCCACCACTGGGCCCAGCAAAGCCAAGTAAGGAGCAGGATGGGGTTGGGGGAAGGAGGCACCCTGAGGGCCTGATGAAGATATGTTCCAGGACATCTCGGACACCCAGCAGGGACAGTCAGAAGCTCACCTCCCGAGACTCAGGCAAGGGCTGCCTTCCTCCAGTGCGGGGAGGAAGGCTTGGGTCCCTGAGGTTCTGCTCTCTTAGGCCCCAATGGTGGCTTCCAAAGTGGGGGTTCGTATCACCCTGGCCGAAAGCGATCCAAAACCCAGACTCCCCAGCAACGCTCTGTGTCCAGTCAGGTGAGGGGCGGGAGACATGGGAGAGTGGGGATCTCAGCTGAGACTTCACCTCCCATCACGGCAGGAGGAAGAGCACAGCAGCCCGGTAAAGGCCCCCTCTGTGAAGAGAACCCCCATGCCGGACAAGACTGCCACCCCAGAGAGGCCCCCAGCTCCAGAGAACGCCCCCAGCTCCAAGAAGATCCCGGCTCCTGACAAAGTCCCCTCCCCAGAGAAGACCCTCACTCTAGGGGACAAGGCCTCTATCCCAGGGAACTCCACCTCGGGGAAGATCCCAGCTCCTGACAAAGTCCCCACCCCAGAGAAGATGGTGACTCCGGAGGACAAGGCTTCTATCCCAGAGAACTCCATCATCCCAGAGGAGACCCTGACTGTGGACAAACCCTCCACTCCAGAGAGGGTCTTTTCAGTGGAAGAGTCCCCTGCCCTAGAAGCCCCACCTATGGATAAAGTCCCTAATCCAAAGATGGCCCCTCTGGGGGATGAGGCCCCCACTCTAGAAAAGGTCTTGACCCCAGAGCTTTCTGAAGAAGAGGTGTCCACCAGAGATGACATTCAATTCCATCACTTCTCTTCGGAGGAAGCCCTGCAGAAGGTCAAGTACTTTGTAGCCAAAGAGGATCCATCATCCCAGGAGGAGGCCCACACGCCAGAGGCACCCCCACCCCAGCCTCCTTCCTCAGAGAGGTGCCTGGGAGAGATGAAATGTACCCTAGTTAGAGGGGACAGCTCCCCACGCCAGGCTGAGTTGAAGTCTGGGCCAGCATCCAGGCCTGCCCTTGAGAAGCCCCACCCCCACGAAGAGGCTACAACCCTTCCAGAGGAGGCACCTTCCAATGACGAGAGGACCCCTGAAGAGGAGGCGCCCCCCAACGAGCAGAGGCCTCTGAGAGAGGAGGTGCTCCCCAAAGAGGGAGTGGCTTCCAAAGAGGAGGTGACCCTGAAAGAGGAATTGCCCCCTAAAGAGGAAGTGGCTCCAAAAGAGGAGGTGCCCCCCATAGAAAGAGCCTTTGCCCAAAAAACACGTCCTATCAAGCCGCCTCCAGACTCCCAAGAGACGCTCGCGCTCCCCTCGCTGGTCCCGCAAAACTACACGGAAAACAAGAATGAAGGAGTTGATGTAACGTCGCTGAGGGGCGAGGTGGAGTCTCTAAGGAGGGCGCTGGAGCTGATGGAGGTGCAGCTGGAGTGAGTGGGCAGTGGCGGGGGTTGTGGAAGGTGCCCAGCCCCTCACCTCCGCCTCGGCCCGCAGGAGGAAGCTGACCGACATCTGGGAGGAGCTGAAGAGCGAGAAGGAGCAGCGCCGGCGGCTGGAGGTGAGGCGCGGGTCCCGGCGGGAGGGGGCTGACCTGACAAAGTCTCCACCTCACTCCCGACCAGGTCCAGGTGATGCAGGGGACCCAGAAGTCCCAGACCCCGGTCCTGAGGCCTGGTGTGTGTGTCATTGCAGTGTATGAACCCAGGGCACTGTGGGGACAGGGCGACGTGTGTCCAGGCGTTTGCCGGTAAGGAATGCGTTTTGAATAAGGAATGCGCGACGCACATTAACCAGAGTGCTGTCTTCTCCAGGGGCTTGCCGTGGCCAAGCCAGGCCAGGTGGGAGAAGCGGCAGCCTTGCCCTGGAGGGTTTTGAGAAGCACTGCTCCTGGAGGCCCTGGGGAAGGTCCCTGAAACCTTTGGCCAATGTGGCTGTCCCCATGGTCCACATGCCCTCCCCACCCCCTGCCTAGCTGCTTGACTGCCTGCTGCTCCCCAGCCCACCAGCCTGTCCGTGGGTCAGCCCAGCCACCCGCTTCGGATCTCTGCACGTGTGTCACCTGCTGTTCTGGCCCTCATCCCAACTATCCACCTGCCCATCTCCTCCCTACCTCCTCGCTGCCTATCTGCCCAGGACTTATCTGCTGTCTGCTCACCTGCCTGCTTGTTGACTGCTTCTCTGCCCTCCTATCTGCCTGTGAGACTAGAGATTTGTCACCTTGGAAAGCACGGAGAGTACTGCTAAGATGAAACACAGGAAGGACAGGCCTTGATGGAAGGTTGGGGGGCCGAGAGATCCAGAGCCTATGGGAGGGGACTTGTGAGTGCTGGCATATTCAGGACCCAGTGCAAACCCAAGCACAGCTCTGCTCCCGGCCCCAGTGGCCAAACTGAAGGCTTGCCCTGGCTATTCTGCCGTTGACATGGGCCTCACCCTACCACGGGGATAGGTCTTGGATGGAGGGAAGAGGGAGACTCACCGGGGGCCTCCTGAGTCCTTTGAGTGTCCCCATGACCCCAGCACCTGGGACAGCTGCTGGAAAGAGGGTACTGGCAAAAATTTGCTAAATGGACAATCATAGGCCCAGTGTGGTGGCTCACGTCTGTAATCCCAGCACTTTGGGAGGCCGAGGTGTGCAGATCACTGAAGTCCAGGAGTTTGAGACCAGCCTGGGCAACATGGCGAAACCCCATTTCTACAGAAAACTACAAAAATTAGCTGGACACGGTAGCACACACCTATAGTTCCTGCTACTCAGGAGGCTAAGGTGGGAGGATCGCTTGAGCCCAGGAGATCAAGGCTATGGTGAGCCGTGATCGTGCCACTGTACTCCAGCCTGGATGACAGAGGAAGACCCTGTCTCAAAACAAACAAAACAACAGCAACAACAAGAAAACAATAATAGGGACATTGAGTACCCTTTCTGGCACCTGGCACTCTGCCAAATGCTATGCACACTCCGCCCTTCAGTCTTCCCAGGAACCCTGTGCAGTTTGTAGCGTGGCTCACATTTGCCAAGAAGGAAGTGAGGCTCAGCGAGGTTAAGCAGTGCCTGTGGAGTCACATGGCTGCAAGTAGTGGCCTGGACTGGACTGCAGAGCCCATGCTCCCCACCGCTTTCCATGGGGCAACTCTAGGCCATCATTCTCCACCCCTCAGACCCAAAGCTGCCTTTTCATAATGCTTGCTGTTGCTCCCTTTATGCTCCTGAAATGAAATTTATGGCTAATATGCCAGCCTTTACATCTAATTAAAAATCATCCAATGGTTTTTTTGTCCTTATTAATATATAAGAAATAAAAGGTAATGATAATGTGTTTGTGAAGTGCCCAGTTGCTGGGGAGGTCACAGCTCTGTGTACAGACTGATGCTCGGGTGTGGTGGTGTCAACGTCTGAAACGATGAATTTGGTAAAGTTCTGAACACAATGAAGTGCACGTTTCCTTCTCTTTACACAGTAGTTGCATTCCTGGAAAATTCAATGTATAGTAGAATGCATACACTCTTTGTGTTTATATGCAAAATGGAGTTAGAGCCTTGGCTCTGGTAATGAAAAACAAGCCTTTCACTTATGTTGTGCAGGATGTAGAATCTGCCTTCCTTCCAGGGCTGTCTGGAGTCCCTGGCGCCACCCTTGTAACTGCCAGTCATTGTGATGACCAGTCCCCTCATCCCTTCCCCCACAGTGGCCACAACAGGAAAGATTCCCGCCCTTATTCATGGAGCTCAGCGTTTGAACAGGGGAGACGGGCATGATCAATAATTGGATATATGTCAGGTTGTGATGAACACAATGAAAAAAAAAATGAGTAAGGGGTTAGAGAAGTCCAGGTGGACAGGTGAGGGAAGGCCTCTCTGAGGAGGTGGTATTCTGAGCAGACACCTGAATGAGGCAGGGAGTCATGGAAATACCTGGGAGAAGAGCCTTCGAGAAAGAATAACCAGTGCAGAGTGTTAGGGTCACCCCGACCAGTTCCCCTCCTTTCGCATAGGTCTTACAATACAGTCCTTTGTGACCTCCGCACAGCTCCCCCAGGGCTAAAGGCAACCCCCACTGCCGCCCTGCACTGACCCTTCCAGTAACTGTTTGTCCAGAAGACTTCAGCTGAACTGGCAAACAGTTCCAGGATGCGGTCAGAACACCTGCTAACCAAAGCTGGCAAAAACATCACCAGGATGCAGTCAAGACACCTGCACCCCCAACTCGGTTCACACACCCCGACCCAGTTCCTCGCCCTGTAAAGCCCTGCTGCAGTCTGTAAGCAAGGCTGCCTCCTCTGCCTGTCAAGGAACAGCCTGGCAGGACAAATAAAAATTGCTTGCCTGTCTTTGGGTCTACTCGTCGTTTCTCTTGGCTAAC